GTTTCAGATCACTCAGATTCACCCTTAACCTTCATAACACAACCCAATAGCTTTACGAAAAAAGTTGCATATTTAGGTAGTTGTTATCCCATTATGACAAAATACATAAAATTAGCGAGATATTTTTTAGCCTTCAAATAAGTGGGAAAAAATCCTTTTAGCTGAGATTCCATTTACATCAGAATAAAAATCTAAGTTATGACTAGGTTGAAGCAACGTCCTGTGCAGCGCTCCATAAAGTTCACTTAGTCTTCAAGGGTTCCTTACTTAGCTAGGTTAGTATTCCTGGCCTCTTTTTTTAGCAGTGAGAAAAAGGATACTCTCCCTGCCCCAGCTTTATTTTTAAACTCACAGCCATATCCTGGAGGTCTCTGCTGGCTATTTGGCGCGTGGGGGCGGAGGGGGGCCGGGGGAGGGGGGCGGGGCGGGGTCTGGAGGTCTGTGCTGGCTATCTGGCGTGTGTGTGTGTGTGTGTGTGTGTGTGTGTGGTTGGAGGTCTCTGCTGGCTATCTGGCGTGTGTGTGTGTGTGGTGTGGTGTGTGTAAGCAGTGAGGTTGTTTTAGGGCCAGTCCTTCCTCCGCCACTTTGCTGACTCAAAGACCCAGAGGCTTTCTTGGGGTGCAGGTACCATGATTCCTTGGGCCCTAAGGGAATTTTTGTTAGGCTAGAAGAGTGGGTGTACTCATGATGGGTGTACCCGAACATTCCTGGGCTCAACAAAACCGATTATCTTTATAACCGCGGCGCCTAGCACAGCGCCTGGTGCCCTAAACGTTGGCTGCGGGAACGTCCGAGACGCGGGTGCGGAGCCGGGGGCGGAATAACTGGTTGCGCGGCGCTTTGACCGTAGGCGCTGGAGCGCGTGCGTTGCGTGCGCGCGCGGAGGCGGCTGCGTCGGGGCGCGAGAAGGTGCAGTTCCCCGGCGGGCGGGCGGGCGGGCGGGCGAAGCTGGGCTCGGGGCCAAGCGAGGTCTAGCCGGAGCGACTGTGCCCCGCCTCCTGGGCGGAGCGGGCGGCTCCCCATGGTCAGAGCCTCGTGCCGGCTCGGCAGCGCCCGGACGCCGAGCCCAGCGCGTCGGCCCCCCGGCGTGCGGGCGTCTCAGAGCCGCGGAGGGGCCGCCGGGACCGTTTCAGCGTGGCGGCGCTGGTGCTGGCGTTGGCCCTGGAGGACGGCCCCGAGTGATGGCTGGCGCCTGCCTCCCGGGTGTCTCCCGGGTACAGATGGAGTCGTCCCGCGGCCGCCGGCGGCAAGGTCGGCAGCTGCGAGGCCAAGAGAGACCCCAGGACACACACAGCTGCCTCCCGGTGCGAGAAGAAGACCCCGGCTTGAGAGTGAGGTGTGCTGGGCGGAGTGGGGGAGGACCTCGAGTAGCTAGCTCTTCTTTGTATTTGTCATTGCAGATGGCGTTTAATGATTGCTTCAGTTTGAACTACCCTGGCAACCCCTGCCCAGGGGACTTGATCGAAGTGTTCCGTCCTGGCTATCAGCACTGGGCCCTGTACTTGGGTGATGGTTACGTTATCAACATAGCACCTGTAGGTGAGGTTTATTTCCAGTGGCTCCTGGGAGCATATACCTTACTAACCAGAATTCTACTTTATAGATGGCATTCCTGCGTCCTTTACAAGCGCCAAGTCTGTATTCAGCAGTAAGGCCCTGGTGAAAATGCAGCTCTTGAAGGATGTTGTGGGAAATGACACATACAGAATAAACAATAAATACGATGAAACGTACCCCCCTCTCCCTGTGGAAGAAATCATAAAGCGGTCAGAGTTTGTAATTGGACAGGAGGTGGCCTATAACTTACTTGTCAACAACTGTGAACATTTTGTGACATTGCTTCGCTATGGAGAAGGAGTTTCAGAGCAGGTAAGTTTTCTTTAGGAGATATTCTTACATTGTTAGTGGTGGGCATTACTTTGTCCCTTTACAGATAATACAACTGAAGGACTCAAAGCCTATAAATAAATGGCAGAACCAGAATTCAAAGGAGAATGGACTACCTCTTGGCCTGTGTACCTTTGACAGCCTCATGGTGCCTACTGAGAAATGTGCCCTGAATCACAAATACGAGACAGGACATTTTGGAGGCTATGTGTCTGTCTCCATTTTTATCTTTTCAAACAGAAGGCTAAGATTAAATCATTCATCAAATAATGTTAATATTTCCAATTCTCCCAAAGCAAATTCTACCTGGAATTCATTCTTTAAGGAGGACAGAGAAATGTAAGTATATTTTGATTGAGACTAGATGCAGATCAAAGTAATACTTTGTCATTTTTTTCCCCAGGTGGAGACAGTCTTAATCAAGTTGTGAAATACAGCAAATTGTAAAGGGTTGTTTGGATTAAAGGGTTGTTTGGAAAAGCTGGGTCAGATTCTAGCAGAGAACCTGGCTCTTTTTCTCATGGCTGCCACCACTCCAATCCAGAACTAACTCTTCTCCATCCCTTGACCTGGAAGTCACTTGATTTTGAATTATTTGTTTGTTTGTTTAATTTTGAGATGGAGTCTCGCTCTCTCAGGCTGGAGTGCAGTGGCACAATTTCAGCTCACTGCAACATTCTCCTGCCTCAGCCTCCCAAGTAGCTGGGAATACAGGCACCTGCCACGACACCCAGCTAATTTTTATATTTTTAGTAGAGACGGGGTTTTACCATGTTGGCCAGGCTGGTCTTGAACTCCTGACCTCAAGTGATCCACCCGCCTTGGCCTCCTAGAGTGCAGGGATTACAGGCATGAGCCACCATGCCTGACCCTGGAATTATTTATTTATGCAATGGTCTTCTCCCCTAGCTTCTAAACTACTTGAGAGCAGTGACCACACCTTATTCATCTTTGTAACTCTAGTACCAAACTCACTCTGGAGCTTCGTGTTTGATAAATGAATGACTTGGGTTTTCATTTCCTAATTGCTTGTCTCTCCTCTCACATGTAGTCTTCCTGCCGTCATCTAATTAGTCTGTCTTCAGAGCCCTGCTGAGAAGCCTGCTCAGATAGCTTCATTCACTCCATGTTGCCCTTGGCATAAAGTCTAAACTTCTCTAGCTGCCTCCATCCATCCATGCCTGCCTTTATTATTCATTCTTGTTCATACTCCACAGCACATGGCCTCAGTTTTAGCCAGTCTTCTAGTGCTTGGGTAAGCCTTGCTTTTGATTTCTGTCTCTGCCACCGTACATTCATTTGCATTTCTAAAACAAAACCTCTTTCAGTCCTCTCTGCGTCTTAGGCTGTTCTTATTGGGAATATCCCTACCTCCTACCTGGCAAAATGTGGCCTATTCTTTTGAACCCAGGTCAAGTTGCATCTCATCAATGAAATGCCTCCCATGACAGCCACAGTCCACAGTGGGGCCTCCTTCTTCTATGTTCTTCCCAGTTCTGTCTGTCTTCACACTCTTTTCAAGTATGGATAGCCTCAGGTAGCGTTCAAGTATGTCTCATCTTCACAACAAATCTATGACTCGGAGATCAGGAGCCAACCCTTCTCTTTTATTTCTCTCACAATACGGGGTCCAAGAATTAGTTCAATAGCCTTGATGAATTAGATTTTAACCCAGGGCATCCTGGATCAAATTATATCCACTGATATAAAACTTCATGTAGTCAATATCTGACAAAACATGACTGTCTTATAAGTCTATGTTTTCTTTCCCTTTATAACTACTTTATAAAGGATTTCTATGATATGGTTTATTTTTTTGAAAATTGTACTTGGAAAATTATTGTATTATTGCATTAATTTTATTGTATTGGTATAACATAGCATAATAAAGTATCCAAACAATATTTCAGGTAGGTACAGGATAAATGTACCCAATAATATTAATAATATGAAAACCATTAGAGGCCAGTATAGGTGAAATCCAGATATCTTATTTGCCCTTCTAGTATATAGAAATAGCCTCACAGTATTTGGTGGTCAAAGAGAATACAGTAATAATTGACTTGTGAATTACAATGAATACATGGTCCATGTACATGAGTCATGCCAGATGTGCAAATGAATGCCACTTACCTCCATTCCACGGTATATAACTTGAAAGTCAGAAAACAGAATGAAAATTGTGAGGCCCAAGGCAGCTAGCAGCAGAAATGAAAATATATCTGAGGAAATACCAAACATTATTTTTAGATGTTAAAAGAATGTTTCATATAATTTGGCACACATTGCAGAATCAATTATCTCTGTTGGGCAAATACCAGATATATCTTCAGATGTTTTGATATATCCTCATATGTTTTGAAATATGTTCTAATGCTTATAAGATGAAGGTAATATCTTAGAATCTTTCCTTGAAAGTCTGGATGTAGAGACTGTTAATCAAATGTATTAAAGTAACCTCCATAAAGCAGCTGCCCTGGTGCACTATCACTGCGTGTCCAGTGAGTTGTGCTTGCGTGGGATAAACAGTCAGTGTTCTTGGCACCATCTCATTCTTCCCCGTTGCCTGGAGAATAAAGTTCAGGGATCCTCTATTGACATTCAAGGCCTTCCACAATCTGGTCCCAATCAGCCTTTCTAACCTGGTCTCTGACTGCTCTTCCTTATGGGCAATTGGAAAGGTAAACCATAAAACCTCCAGCTTCCACGGAGGCCCAACACTCTCTAGCTTCTGTGTCTTTGTTAAAAAAAAAAAAAAAAAAAAAAAAAAAGCCCTGTGTACCTGTGTACATAATAA